ATTGTTTTTCTAGAAAAGTGGAAATAACATCATTTTAGAAGTCATTCATTCATTCGCTCATTCAAAAAGCACGTATTGAATTATTGAACATCTGTTACACCCCAGGCAGCCTCCTGGACACTGGGTCAATGCATTATTAGCTAGAGTTAGGAGACTTAATACCTGATTCTCCTTGATAGCTGTCTGTGTACCGTTGTGAAATCACCTACTCAGATGAGCCAGAACTTTGTCCTGTGCAAACTGGAATATGATATAATAATCTTACAGTCTATTGTGGAGACCAAGTCACCTAAGAAAATGTGAGAGCATTTTGTAAAATGCAGAATATTGTACATATATGAATAATTACTATAGCCTGAGTCCAAGAGTGCCTTAGTTTTAATCAGGAGCCTGCACTATTTGTAATTTAGAGACTTCTTTTTCTGGCATTTTATGACTTCTTCAGTCCCTTGGTCCTGTGTTCCAGGTGACTCGTAGTGAGAAAAATTAGTTGTTAATCTTTTTTTTTTTTTGATACAGAGTCTCACTGTCGCTCAGGTTGGAGTGCAGTGGCACGATGCCGGCTCACTGCCACCTCCGTCTCCCGGGTTCAAGCGATTCTCCTGCCTCAGCCTCCGGAGTAGCTGGGATTACAGGCGTGCGCCACCACGCCCAGCTAATTTTGTATATTTAGTAGAGACGGGGTTTCACCATGTTAGCCAGGGTGATCTCGAACTCCCGACCTCAGGTAATCCGCCCGCCTCCGTCTCCCAAGGTGCCGGGATTACAGGCGTGAGCCACCGCGCCTGGCCCCCAAATTAGCTGTTAATCTAAACCACTGAATCTTAACCTCAGTTTTGAGTAGGATAACTCCATGGGCAGAGAAAGCTAAGTAGTGCCTTTAAATTTTTTTGCCAATAACTGACGCACTAACGTTGTGGCTTCACTCTGCCCTAAAATGGGATGGCGCATAGTGTTAGGCGCATGCTCCTTGATGCACTGCGGCGCGGCGCTCCGAGGCTCGGGGACGCGCACGCAATTCGCTGTTGTTGGCTGACTTCCGGTGGTGCCAAAGCCGTTTCCGTGGAATCAGGCCGGCTGGTGAGGGTACAGGTTTGTGTGTGGTGGGGTGGATGAAGGCAGTAAGAACTTTTTATTCTTTCAGAATGGAACAAAAGTGGGACTTTTAAAATGTTGCCCTGTAAGAAGAGAAGAACTACAGTGACAGAGTCCCTACAGCATAAAGGCAATCAAGAGGAAAACAACGTAGACCTAGAATCAGCCGTTAAACCAGAATCTGACCAGGTTAAGGACTTGAGTTCGGTGTCACTATCCTGGGATCCAAGTCATGGCAGAGTAGCTGGCTTCGAAGTACAGTCTTTGCAGGATGCAGGAAATCAGCTTGGTATGGAGGATACATCTCTGAGCTCTGGAATGCTCACCCAGAACACAAATGTACCAATTCTAGAAGGTGTTGATGTGGCCATCTCTCAGGGAATCACCCTACCTTCCTTGGAGTCTTTTCACCCCCTTAATATACACATTGGTAAAGGAAAACTCCACGCTACTGGCTCAAAGAGAGGGAAAAAAATGACACTCAGGCCTGGGCCAGTTACCCAAGAAGACAGATGTGATCATCTTACCCTAAAGGAGCCTTTTTCAGGAGAGCCTAGTGAAGAAGTCAAGGAAGAAGGAGGTAAGGTATACAAGGTCTCTAGGTTACATTCTAAAGTGTGGAGCAATATTTGTGATTCTTCCAGGGAAACCTCAAATGAATTCTGAAGGGGAGATACCTTCCCTGCCATCAGGCAGCCAATCTGCAAAACCAGTAAGCCAGCCCAGGAAATCAACCCAGCCAGATGTTTGTGCCTCTCCTCAAGAAAAGCCACTCAGGACTCTGTTTCACCAACCTGAGGAAGAGATAGAAGATGGTGGACTCTTCATTCCAATGGGTAGGCTTTCTTTTTCTTTTTAATTAAATGAAGAATTCTGATGATGTTCTTGGTTTATTTGCAGAAGAACAAGACAATGAAGAAAGTGAGAAAAGGAGAAAAAAGAAAAAGGGTACCAAGAGGAAACGAGATGGAAGGGGTCAAGAAGGGACCTTGGCATATGACCTGAAACTGGATGACATGCTTGACCGTACCTTGGAGGATGGTGCCAAGCAGCACAATCTAACAGCAGTCAATGTCCGAAACATCCTTCATGTGAGTAAGACTGGGGCAGTTATGTAAATGGAGTTGCATAAAGTGAAATTTCATCTTTCTCCAGGAAGTAATCACAAATGAACACGTGGTAGCTATGATGAAAGCAGCCATCAGTGAGACGGAAGATATGCCAATGTTTGTGAGTAGTTGATTATCACTCTTTTAATGTCTTGAGGATTTCCTTTCTGTTTTTTTCTCCTTAGGAGCCTAAAATGACACGCTCTAAACTGAAGGAAGTAGTGGAAAAAGGAGTGGTAAGTATTCTGTTTTTTTGTTGTTGGTTTTTATAACTTAATTATTTATATTCTTTGTTGGTAGGTAATTCCAACATGGAATATTTCACCAATTAAGAAGGCCAATGAAATTAAGGTAAACTTGGAAGAAATAATTGTTATTCTTTTTACTTCATTTCTTTCTAATTGTACTAATGTAGCCTCCTCAGTTTGTGGATATCCACCTTGAAGAAGATGATTCCTCAGATGAAGAATACCAGCCGGATGATGAAGAAGAAGATGAAACTGCTGAAGAGGTCAGTGAATGTTAGTTGGTAATATTTGTCTTAAATATTAAGGCGAACTGGATTTATTTTGTAGAGCTTATTGGAAAGTGATGTTGAAAGCACTGCTTCATCTCCACGTGGGGCAAAGAAATCCAGATTGAGGCAGTCTTCTGAGATGACTGAAACAGATGAGGAGAGTGGCATATTATCAGAGGTAAATCGGCATCATACAAAAGAGATGTTAGACCTTTTTTGATGCAGTCACCTCTTTTAATCAGGCTGAGAAAGTCACCACACCAGCCATCAGGCACATCAGTGCTGAGGTAGTGCCCATGGGGCCCCCGCCCCCTCCAAAGCCGAAACAGACCAGAGATAGTACTTTCATGGAGAAGTTACATGCGGTAGATGAGGAGCTGGCTTCCAGTCCAGTCTGCATGGATTCTTTCCAGGTAAATATTAAAACTGTACTTAACTGAGAAAGCACTCAGTGACTTTTCTTTCTCCATTGTCCAGCCCATGGATGACAGTCTCATTGCATTTCGAACGCGTTCTAAGATGCCCCTGAAAGATGTTCCCCTGGGCCAATTAGAGGCAGAGCTCCAAGCTCCAGACATCACTCCAGATATGTATGACCCCAATACGGCAGATGATGAGGACTGGAAGATGTGGCTGGGGGGACTTATGAATGATGATGTGGGGAATGAAGGTAAGTTTTGGTTTGTGATTTATTATGTATACTAATGAGCATCTGAAACACTTTTTTTTCCTAGATGAAGCAGATGATGATGATGATCCAGAATATAATTTCCTGGAAGACCTCGATGAACCAGACACAGAGGATTTCCGGACTGACCGGGCAGTGAGAATCACCAGTGAGTCTGTGTTTATTCTAAGTCCTGCTCTTTACCAACAATATACTGTCTGGCTTTCTTGCAGAAAAGGAAGTAAATGAGCTGATGGAAGAGCTGTTTGAAACTGTGAGTAATGATCCTCGAGTGAGAACACGGGACCAGGAAAACCCTCCCTTTCCTTTGCCCACAGTTCCAAGATGAGATGGGATTCTCCAACATGGAAGATGATGGCCCAGAAGAGGAGGAGTGTGTAGCTGAGCCTCGTCCTAACTTTAACACCCCTCAAGCTCTACGGTAGGCTAGTTGAAGACCTTGAGATTTGGAATCTCAAATTCAGTCATCTCCCTGTTGGGAATAGGTTTGAGGAACCACTGGCCAACCTGTTAAATGAACAACATCGGACAGTGAAGGAGCTATTTGAACAGCTGAAGATGAAGAAATCTTCAGCCAAACAGCTGCAGGAAGTAGAGAAGGTTAAACCCCAGAGTGAGAAAGTTCATCAGACTCTGATTCTGGACCCAGCACAGAGGAAGAGACTCCAGCAGCAGATGCAGCAGGTAGGACTTTTCTTGGTCATGTTAACATTGGAATGTCACTTCATCATTTTCTTTCCATCCCCAGCACGTTCAGCTCTTGACCCAAATCCACCTTCTTGCCACCTGCAACCCCAACCTCAATCCGGAGGCCACTACCACCAGGATATTTCTTGTAAGTTTCCAAATATCCATAACTCTAAAGACTCTTAAATCTTTCTTGTGTCCTGTTTTCCCAGAAAGAGCTGGGAACCTTTGCTCAAAGCTCCATCGCCCTTCACCATCAGTACAACCCCAAGTTTCAGACCCTGTTCCAACCCTGTAACTTGATGGGAGCTATGCAGCTGATTGAAGACTTCAGCACACATGTCAGCATTGACTGCAGCCCTCATAAAACTGTCAAGAAGACTGGTAGGAGACAGATGTGTCAGCTTTAAGTTTTTAGTTGATTTATCCGAGATTTATTTTCTTATAGCGAATGAATTTCCCTGTTTGCCAAAGCAAGTGGCTTGGATTCTGGCCACAAGCAAGGTTTTCATGTATCCAGAGTTACTTCCAGTGTGTTCCCTGAAGGCAAAGAATCCCCAGGATAAGATCGTCTTCACCAAGGCTGAGGACAAGTAAGTGTTTACTCTGGGGGATCAAAACAGCAAAGTGAGATTTAGTGTTATTCTCCTTTCTCAGTTTGTTAGCTTTAGGACTGAAGCATTTTGAAGGAACTGAGTTTCCTAATCCTCTAATCAGCAAGTACCTTCTAACCTGCAAAACTGCCCACCAACTGACAGTGAGAATCAAGAACCTCAACATGAACAGAGCTCCTGACAACATCATTAAAGTGAGTGTTTCCTGCATGCGCCATCCGGGCACATGTAATTCATGCGCATTTTTTTCATGTTAAGTTTTATAAGAAGACCAAACAGCTGCCAGTCCTAGGAAAATGCTGTGAAGAGATCCAGCCACATCAGTGGAAGCCACCTATAGAGAGAGAAGAACACCGGCTCCCATTCTGGTTAAAGGTACAGCCCTCTTCCTCGAAGTCTGTAGGAGGATGCTGGATCAGAGTGTTCTTGTTTCCAATAGGCCAGTCTGCCATCCATCCAGGAAGAACTGCGGCACATGGCTGATGGTGCTAGAGAGGTAGGAAATATGACTGGAACCACTGAGATCAACTCAGATCGAAGCCTAGAAAAAGACAATTTGGAGTTGGGGAGTGAATCTCGGTACCCACTGCTATTGCCTAAGGGTGTAGTCCTGAAACTGAAGCCAGTTGCCACCCGTTTCCCCAGGAAGGCTTGGAGACAGAAGCGTTCATCAGTCCTGAAGCCCCTCCTTATCCAACCCAGCCCCTCTCTCCAGCCCAGCTTCAACCCTGGGAAAACACCAGCCCGATCAACTCATTCAGAAGCCCCTCCGAGCAAAATGGTGCTCCGGATTCCTCACCCAATACAGCCAGCCACTGTTTTACAGACAGTTCCAGGTGTCCCTCCACTGGGGGTCAGTGGAGGTGAGAGTTTTGAGTCTCCTGCAGCACTGCCTGCTGTGCCCCCTGAGGCCAGGACAAGCTTCCCTCTGTCTGAGTCCCAGACTTTGCTCTCTTCTGCCCCTGTGCCCAAGGTAATGCTGCCCTCCCTTGCCCCTTCTAAGTTTCGAAAGCCATATGTGAGACGGAGACCCTCAAAGAGAAGAGGAGTCAAGGCCTCTCCCTGTATGAAACCTGCCCCTGTTATCCACCACCCTGCATCTGTTATCTTCACTGTTCCTGCTACCACTGTGAAGATTGTGAGCCTTGGCGGTGGCTGTAACATGATCCAGCCTGTCAATGCGGCTGTGGCCCAGAGTCCCCAGACTATTCCCATCACTACCCTCTTGGTTAACCCTACTTCCTTCCCCTGTCCATTGAACCAGTCCCTTGTGGCCTCCTCTGTCTCACCCTTAATTGTTTCTGGCAATTCTGTGAATCTTCCTATACCATCCACCCCTGAAGATAAGGCCCACGTGAATGTGGACATTGCTTGTGCTGTGGCTGATGGGGAAAATGCCTTTCAGGGCCTAGAACCCAAATTAGAGCCCCAGGAACTATCTCCTCTCTCTGCTACTGTTTTCCCGAAAGTGGAACATAGCCCAGGGCCTCCACTAGCAGATGCAGAGTGCCAAGAAGGATTGTCAGAGAATAGTGCCTGTCGCTGGACCGTTGTGAAAACAGAGGAGGGGAGGCAAGCTCTGGAGCCGCTCCCTCAGGGCATCCAGGAGTCTCTAAACAACCCTACCCCTGGGGATTTAGAGGAAATTGTCAAGATGGAACCTGAAGAAGCTAGAGAGGAAATCAGTGGATCCCCTGAGCGTGATATTTGTGATGACATCAAAGTGGAACATGCTGTGGAATTGGACACTGGTGCCCCAAGCGAGGAGTTGAGCAGTGCTGGAGAAGTAACGAAACAGACAGTCTTACAGAAGGAAGAGGAGAGGAGTCAGCCAACTAAAACCCCTTCATCTTCTCAAGAGCCCCCTGATGAAGGAACCTCAGGGACAGATGTGAACAAAGGATCATCAAAGAATGCTTTGTCCTCAATGGATCCTGAAGTGAGGCTTAGTAGCCCCCCAGGGAAGCCAGAAGATTCATCCAGTGTTGATGGTCAGTCAGTGGGGACTCCAGTTGGGCCAGAAACTGGAGGAGAGAAGAATGGGCCAGAAGAAGAGGAAGAAGAGGACTTTGATGACCTCACCCAAGATGAGGAAGATGAAATGTCATCAGCTTCTGAGGAATCTGTGCTTTCTGTCCCAGAACTCCAGGTGAGAGCTGGAGAATATTCTCAAGTATTTCGCCATTATAAGTACTCTTTGGAGGGTTTTACAGGAAACAATGGAGAAACTGACTTGGCTGGCATCTGAAAGGCGCATGAGTCAGGAGGGTGAGTCTGAAGAAGAGAATTCTCAGGAGGAGAACTCTGAGCCAGAAGAAGAGGAGGAAGAAGAAGCAGAAGGAATGGAAAGCCTGCAGAAAGAGGATGAAATGACGGATGAAGCAGTTGGAGACTCTGCTGAGAAGCCTCCTACTTTTGCTTCACCTGAGACTGCTCCAGAAGTGGAGACCAGCAGAACTCCACCAGGTGAGCTAGGCAAACCTATACTGAAGGACCATAGGGAAACAATCCTTTTCATGTGTGCTACAAGGAGAGAGCATCAAAGCTGCTGGAAAAGGCCGGAACAATCATCGAGCTCGCAACAAGCGGGGAAGTCGGGCTCGGGCCAGCAAGGACACCTCCAAGCTGCTGTTGCTGTATGATGAGGACATTCTCGAGCGAGATCCACTCAGGGAGCAGAAGGACTTGGCCTTTGCCCAAGCTTATCTGACCAGGGTAGGCAAATGCTGCTTCCTGTTATTGCCAGTGGGTGTTGATGATTGAAAGTCTTCCCGTGTAGGTGCGAGAAGCCCTACAACATATCCCTGGCAAGTATGAAGACTTCCTTCAAGTCATCTATGAATTTGAGTCAAGTACCCAGAGACGGACGGCTGTAGATCTCTACAAAAGCCTGCAAATTCTGCTCCAAGACTGGCCTCAGCTGTTGAAAGACTTTGCTGCTTTCCTGTTACCTGAGCAAGCTCTGGCCTGTGGATTAGTAAGTGAATGGGGAAAAAAAGTACACTGGGAACTCCTCTTTTGCCCACTTTCCACTCTGGTAGTTTGAGGAGCAGCAGGCTTTTGAGAAGAGCCGCAAGTTCCTTCGGCAGCTGGAGATTTGCTTTGCAGAGAACCCCTCACACCACCAGAAGATTATCAAGGTCCTCCAAGGCTGTGCAGACTGCCTTCCCCAGGAGATCACCGAGGTATTCTTTCCTGTCCTGCTTTCTTCCTGTTGGACTTCCTCTTTCCCTCTGTGACTCTCCTCAGCTCAAGACACAGATGTGGCAGCTCCTCAAGGGCCACGACCACCTGCAGGATGAGTTTTCTATCTTCTTTGACCACTTGCGCCCAGCAGCTAGCCGGATGGGTGACTTTGAAGAGATCAATTGGACTGAGGAAAAGGAGTATGAGGTATAGGACCTAAGGCTGCTGTAGCCTTATGAGTCTGTGCTCAGCAGCACCAACTCCTTCTCAGTTTGATGGCTTTGAAGAAGTGGCCCTGCCTGATGTGGAAGAAGAGGAGGAGCCTCCCAAGATACCCACAGCCTCAAAGAACAAGAGGAAAAAAGAGATCGGGGTCCAAAATCATGATAAGGTATTTTCTTTGTTTATTTGTTTGTTTTTGAGTTGGCAGCTAATCAAGCCCAAGTATCTCCTAGGAGACTGAATGGCCAGATGGGGCCAAGGACTGTGCCTGCTCCTGCCATGAAGGAGGTCCAGATTCCAAGCTGAAGAAGAGCAAAAGGCGGAGCTGTAGCCACTGTAGCAGCAAGGTGAGGAAAGTATCAAGGGTCCCGAGGGTATCAACACCTTTGACCCGGAAGACCATCCCTGCAGGTCTGTGACAGCAAATCCTACAAGAGCAAGGAGCCCCATGAGTTGGTGGGCAGCAGCCCCCACCGAGAGGCTAGTCCTATGCCTGGTGCTAAGGAAGCTGGGCAGGGCAAGGATATGATGGAAGAGGAAGCCCCAGAGGAGCGGGAGAGCACTGAGGCCACCCAGAGCAGGACTGTCAGGACCACCAGAAAGGGAGAGATGCCTGTTTCAGGTGAGTGATTTGCCAACGCAGCCCTTCTGTTCTACCCTGAGATCCTTATTTTCCTCCTAAGCAGGATTGGCAGTGGGGAGCACTTTGCCATCCCCTCGAGAAGTGACTGTTACAGAACGGCTCCTCCTGGATGGCCCACCACCTCATTCACCAGAGACTCCTCAATTTCCCCCCACAACTGGAGCTGTACTGTACACTGTTAAGAGAAACCAGGTTGGGCCTGAGGTTCGCTCCTGCCCCAAGGCATCCCCCAGACTTCAGAAAGAGAGGGAGGGCCAAAAGGCAGTGAGTGAGTCAGAGGCTTTGATGCTGGTCTGGGATGCATCAGAAACTGAGAAATTGCCTGGTACCGTGGAACCCCCTGCTTCCTTCCTGAGTCCTGTTTCCTCAAAGACCAGAGATGCAGGGAGAAGACATGTGTCCGGGAAACCAGACACTCAAGAGAGATGGCTGCCCTCAAGCAGAGCTCGGGTGAAGACAAGAGACAGGACGTGCCCTGTCCATGAATCTCCATCAGGAATTGACACCTCAGAGACTTCTCCCAAAGCCCCTAGAGGGGGTTTGGCTAAAGACAGTGGAACACAGGCCAAGGGTCCAGAGGGGGAGCAGCAGCCAAAGGCCGCAGAAGCTACGGTGTGTGCCAACAACAGCAAGGTCAGCTCCACTGGGGAAAAGGTTGTCCTGTGGACAAGGTAGGTAAGGGTGGATGACGTGTGTTTGGAAACCCTAGGGTTAATCATGATACCTGGGTTACAGGGAAGCTGACCGTGTGATCCTCACCATGTGCCAGGAGCAAGGGGCACAGCCACAGACCTTCAACATCATCTCCCAGCAGCTGGGAAATAAGACCCCTGCTGAGGTAGGTGCGGGTTGGGGTGAAGACCTGGCAAAGACCAGTGAATACAGCCCTCCTCCTTTCTTAGGTTTCCCACCGTTTTCGAGAACTCATGCAGCTCTTCCACACTGCCTGTGAAGCCAGCTCTGAGGATGAGGATGATGCAACCAGTACCAGCAATGCAGACCAGCTGTCTGACCATGGGGACCTTCTGTCTGAAGAGGAGCTGGATGAATGAGACTCTGGGAATCATCTACACAGGACCAAACCCAACAGGCGCCCTGGCACCGGGGAGGGGGTAGTTGTACTCTGCTTGTACAGTCCTTGAGCCCAGTTTACAGATCTGGAGAGCAGGAGGCCAGGACAAGGACAAAGGCTGGAGGATGGAGTAGGACCCAGGGGCTCTGCCATCCTAGGCATCATTCAAGGTCTTTTATGAAGACTTTACAGATGTCCTCTGTAAATAGCATCGAGAGTGGAGTTCAGCTCCTTTCTCTACTTTTTTTTGGTCTGATGGCACATATTTATTGTTCTGTGGTCTAATCACAGTGTTTCTAAATGTAAAAAGTGCATATGTTGGTGTAGCTAGTCCCGCGACATTGAGCTCCTCTGCATGAAGACACTGGGCTCCTGCATCCAGCTGTTTTTATTGCAAACTAGCTCCTTTCTCCCACACTGGGAACTTTAGTCCACGAGGCTGTCACCACCCTGGTAGCACTGGGCCAGGCTTTGTAGCTCCTGCAGCAGCTCTGCTACGTCATCGTGCTCCACTCCAGCATCCATGAAGCTGGCCCAGCGCCGCAAGTCGAGTTTGGTGAGGTCTCTGGCCAAGGCTTCCAGGGTCTGGTGCAGGGACGAAGAGGAACACAGTGCCCCAAACACTGGGATGCTCTCCACTGCTGTGGAGGGAGAGGAAACAGAGACCTGTAGATGGATGATTATTCTGCCCTGGGACTCGCCAAACTGATAAGGAAGTCCAACCTTAGTAGACTTGATTGTAAACTCAACAAATTTGGTGTATTGTCCCCTTAGTACACCAGTACTCCAGAGGAAGAATGCTTTTCTTGGGAGCCATAGGGTGAATAAAGGAATGTTTAACTGTGGACTTTTTCAGCACTTTTAATCCAGGAATGGAGATAGTAAAACCTCTCCCATACTTGAAATCTCAGTTTTCTTCACCTCCTACATACCTGCTCCCTTGGGGGAACCATCCAGAACCATACCCGGTGGACTGCAGCTTGAGAAGAGGTGGGGGTAAGGAGGAGCCACCCTGCAGGGAGTCAGCAGCAGATGGGAAGAACTGTGGGGGCAGAGAACAGCCATTAAGTGCGTAAGAAGTCAAGGGAGGGTTGCGGTTGGCAAGAAGGGCAGGAGCAACCGTTACACTGACCTCATGACTCCAGGCTGCTGCTGTTGTAAATACTGAGCCAAGATTTCTTCCCCAGTGGTACATGCATGAAGGGCAGAGGGTGGAGGTGTCCCTGGGGTGAGCTGGCTGCCATAACAAAGCCAAAACCACCATTAGTCTGTGGCAGCATGAATAACAAACTAAGAATTCTTTTTCTTTTTGAGACAGAGTTTTGCTCTTGTTGCCCAGACTGGAGTGCAATGGTGTGATCTCGGCTCACTGCAACCTCCACCTCCCAGGTTCAAACAATTCTTCTGCCTCATCCTCCCAAGTAGCTGGGATTGCAGGCATGTGCCACCATGCCTGGCTAATTTTATGTTTTTAGTAGAGATGGGGTTCACCATGTTGGTCAGGCTGGTCTCGAATTCCTGGCCTCAGGTGATCTGCCCACCTCAGCCTCCCAAAGTGCTGGGATTACAGGCGTCAGCCACCATGCCTAGCCCAAGAAACTTAAGAATTTTTATGTTATCAGGCCATCAGCTGGATCAAGATATTCAAAGCCCTTCTTTTTATCCTTTTTAAGGGGTGGGGAGGGAACAACATCATTAGAATGCCCGAGAAATTAGGGGGAAAAGGACATGAAACAAAAATCTGACAAGGACTCCTAAGGACCAACAGCTCTCACCTTGTGTGGCATGCTCTGTCTATACCCTCAGCACCACTGACTGGGCAAAGCAACGTGTTCCAGAAGGCTCCCCACATGCAGACAGTGGGGTCCATGGGGTGGCTCCTCCAAACTGCATCAGGGAATCAGGAAGGGACTGGCCTGGAGCCAAGGGGAAAGGGATGATTGCTCCTGCTGTCACCACTTAAAGAGAAGGAAGAGAACACGTTATAGGACATTTTCTCAGCACTGACCCAACCCCTCACAAAGCTTCATACCTTTTTCCCACAGAAGCTCAGCATGTCAGCCAGATGAACCATGGAAACTGGAGAGGAACACAGGCGATAAGGAACAGTGACTGTGTCCAGGGCTGTAGCCAGGATGGCACTGCAGTGGAAGGGCAGAATGGCCTGTAAGAAGACACCAAGAGGGGCACTTGGCCTCGGGCCTGGAAAAGAATGTGTGGAGGCAGAATGTTAACACCAGAGAGACCCAGGGGATGAATCAGGGGTATGTTTGACCCCAGGCTGGACAAGCATAGGACAGTGTGATCTGAGAGGCCACATCACAGCTGAGTTCAAGCTCGGGCCTCAGGAACAGAGCCAGTACAGACAGCGACTGACTGGGAGCATGAGGAGGCCCTGTAGCCTGCCGCAGTCAGAACAAGAGCACCGAGACTTACATCATAATGCAGGTAAGGGAAGTTGACAGGTGGCTCAGGTCGCAGGCCCAGGCTCCCACCCAAGGACAAGGGGCAGACGAGAGCTGTGAGCAGTCAGGTGCACGAGACCAAAAGCTGTGTTTAATAGACGATAGATGTTTCTCTGGGCCTCCTCGTAAAGAAAAAAACCAGTTTGCATTAAGCCACTCTCCCAATGGGATTCGAATGTTTACTCCTCCAAGTTCCACTCACCCCACGATGGTAGGGACCAGGTAGCAGGCCCCAAGTTATTATTCCCCGCCCTGAATATTCATCTTGTAGCAGCTCTGCCGCCTTCGCGCCTACCCCAGAGAAGCCATCGTGCAGGTCACACAGGATCTGGAAGCCCTGGGCGGGGGTGAGTGACGAAAGATAGTTAGCAGGATGAGAAGAGCTTCCACCCTGGAGTGCACATTGCCACGCCACTACCTGCAAGTAGTCACATTCCTCCACGTAGAAATGCAGCCTGTCCTCCAGCTCTTCCTGGTACTTGGGTTCCTTTAGGACACTTTCCCCTTGGCCAAAAGCCTCCAGCCGACCTGCTTCCCTGCCACAAGTAAACACGATCCAAGACTTACATCTCTTCCCTCAACTCCTCAGCCTCTTGTCCTGGGGAAGGGCAGGGAAGATGGCCTCAAGAGCCTCATCCTGCATTGGTGGGGACCCATGTTTCTTGCCTCAAAGCCTCTGGGGTCCCCATACCCATCGTGGTTGTACTTCTGAATCATACAGATGCTCCGGGGATGGAGATGGACTCTGAGGAAGTCTGACCAGACCCTGATGCTGGCCTCTGTAGGGATAAGTGGTTTTGGAGTTGTAGCGGTGGGGAGTGGTGAGGAACCTGAAGACAAGCAGAGGAAATGTACCTTTCTCCATGTTTCTGCTCTACCCAAGCCCCCATCCATCAGTATCTGGAGAAGTCTCACCTTTGCCATTGGGAATGGATTTGACCCTCCAGACACCATCACTACTCAGCACTCCCTGGGAGGGGTCAGAAAAATCGACATTTAGTTCCAGGCAGTTTAGAGGCAAAGGTTGCTTCATCCTCCTTGAGTTGGCTGGCCACACCGCATAGCCTCCTTTCTGTTCACCGAGTCGCAGTCCTTAGGAAAAGGAGTGCTTTTTCCCAAAATATCATTCTAAGACATTTAAAATGATTAAAATCCCCGTTTACCTGCCCCTATGGAGACCCTCAGGTTGTGGCACCGGGTTAAAAAGTTCAGGACAGAGGCCCTCACCTCTGCACTCAGAAAGTCTTGGAGATAAGGGTTCTTGGGATAGAGTTCCTCTTTGTGTGTGGTGAGCTTCCCCTGCCTGAAAGAGTTTGGAGATTGATCAAAGAAACTGCACTCTGATCAGAGTTATCCAGCGTTCTGCGTACATACACGATCCCCACCCTTATCCATACATCAGTTACACACCATGCTATTGCAGCATCCAACTGTTTGTCCCTGTAGAGTCCACCTTCCTCTTTTAGGGAGCTCAAACTACCTGTACAGAAATAACAGAGACAATGTTAGGTCAAAGCCTGGGCACCCTTCCCCTCTAGCTAACCTTCCTCTGATCACCTGACAACCTGCTGTCACCATCTCTCCAGCACTTGGCTCTTCCAAGCTTTCTGGGATATACACTAGTTGGGGGAAAAACCTTGGCTTAGGAGAATCTAGATTCCATCTTTCGGTTCCCAGCTTAGTCATTAGCTGTGGGACGCGGGGGGAACCACATCCAGGGGTCTGACAGGAGTGCTGCAGTTCAAGTCCTCACTGTCTCCAGGGCCTAGCAGCCTATTCCCGAAATGGCTCTTGAGCAACTGTCGTGGGCCCCTCGAGTGTTGGCATGTTGTGCTCAGCTCCTCATCTCCGGTCCTGGAGCTCGGTAAAGTGGGAGGGTCTTGAAGATAACGGCAGCGCAAGGACTAGGCACGCGGAAGGGAAATAAGGGGCATCGGCTAACTCTGCCACCACCTCACCCTTCAGATCCATGAGGATGAGTCGCGGCGTGTAGGTCTCCTGGCCGTGCAGCGTCCGGCCCGTACGATACAGGACGTCGGGGCACAGCTCTCCCGGGGGCTCCTTGGAATCGGTCGCTCGGCCCAGCGCAGCATCCTGGGGAAGCAGAGAGGACGAGGCAGGCCGGCTGAACGTCGGGACTGTAGATCCCGAAGGGCTCCTCGGGGGCAGCTGCCGGCTGACCTCACCTGCTGGTTCCACCAGTGCGCGCCCACGAAACCGGCAAAATGTCCCAACTGCAGTGTGAGCACCTCCCGGGCCCCGCCCGCCATACTTACTTCCCTTGAGGTCTTATCTCTTCTTACAGATCTCTCCGCTGGCTGATAGCTCCCCGGGCAAAAATGAAACCTTGCCAGAATAGCGGAAGCTCCGCTAAAGCCTCCCATGCCCCCTCATCTCTTCAGAAGTCACACGGATCACGACTCTTCAGAAGTCCACAGATCCCCGTGGACTGACCTAGCTATCATATCTGTATCATTTACATGTATTAATCTATCTCTGTGTATGTAACACTTTATGTAAATAGAGTATTGGCGTCTGTCTTTTGCTCAATATGGTTTATGCAATTTATGTTTTTGCATATATATTTTTCATCTCTGTGGAATAGTCCATTGTATGAATACACCACCACTGATCTATTCTAAAGAATGAATATATTCTGCTGATAATAGCTTTTGGGATTGTTTCCATTGTTTCCAATTT